CAATGATAGACTGGATAAAGAAAATGTGGCACATATATGCCATGGCTTTAGAATATTTTAATGGGTAGATAGTGGCTGTGGAGGAAGCTGGCATATTTTTCTCATTCCTGATTTTAATGGAAATGCTTTAAAATGTCTCCACTAGGTATGGTGTTTACTGTATTATTTAGTTTACTGAGTGTCTTAGTCGGTTGGGCTGCTATAGCTGGGTGACTTTAAACAGCAGACATTTATTTGTTACAGTTCTGGAGCCTGGGAAGCCCCAGATCAAGGTACCAGCAGATTTGGTTTCTGGTGCGGGTCCACTTTCTGGTTAGCAGATGGCTGCCTTCCTGCTGAGTCCTCACATGGCAATGCCAGAGACACTCTTGTGTTTCTTCTTATAAGGGCAATAATCCCATTCATGGGGTTCTACCCTCATGACCTAATTACCTCCTGAAGCTCTCACCTTTAAATATTTTGTGTAAGATTTACTTTTTTTATGGCAGTGATATTGTAATCAATAGACAAGTTTTTTTTCTCATCAACTTTATACATAATGAAAACTTTGGCTGTTTATCTTTGATCCAATTTCTTTTGGATATGTGTTATGGAAACTTCATCCCTATATGTTGCTTACTAATAGATTTTGAAGTCAAATTTTAAAAAGTTCAATATGTTACAACATGAAGGCTCATGACTAGCCTGATGATTGTTTTTAAAAGTACATAAACAATGGAAATTGGAAAGACGTTATCTTACGATCCATCTGCTAATACGGTGTGAAGCTTTCTCTTTACTGACTAGACATGGCTGGTCTTCTCTTCTATTTCAAACCCTCTACTCTCTTGGCGAATTATCCCATTTTGAGTGATAAAACCATCTACTTGAAATGATTTTTTGTAGGGACATAGCAATGTAGACAGACATTGGCATATTCATCAGTAGCAAGGATCTTATTCTTATCTGCTGCTGTAAATCAACATTTGTTTGTTTCTGCCTTTTTCAATGTCCCTCTATTTCCAGCAGAGAGAAGACTGTCAGCATGAAGAGGGAGAATCAGAGCAGTGTGTCTGAGTTCCTCCTCCTGGACCTCCCCATCTGGCCAGAGCAGCAGGCTGTGTTCTTCACCCTGTTCTTGGGCATGTACCTGATCACGGTGCTGGGGAACCTGCTCATCATCCTGCTCATCCGGCTGGACTCTCACCTTCACACCCCCATGTTCTTCTTCCTCAGCCACTTGGCTCTCACTGACATCTCCCTTTCATCTGTCACTGTCCCAAAGATGTTATTAAGCATGCAAACTCAGGATCAATCCATTCTTTATGCAGGGTGTGTAACTCAGATGTATTTTTTCATATTTTTCACTGATCTAGACAATTTCCTTCTCACTTCAATGGCATACGATCGGTATGTGGCCATCTGTCACCCCCTCCGCTACACCACTATCATGAAAGAGGGACTGTGTAACTTACTAGTCACTGTGTCCTGGATCCTCTCCTGTACCAATGCCCTGTCTCACACTCTCCTCCTGGCCCAGCTGTCCTTTTGTGCTGACAACACCATCCCCCATTTCTTCTGTGATCTTGTTGCCCTACTCAAGCTCTCATGCTCAGACATCTCCCTCAATGAGCTGGTCATTTTCACAGTGGGACAGGCAGTCATTACTCTACCACTAATATGCATCTTGATCTCTTATGGCCACATTGGGGTCACCATCCTCAAGGCTCCATCTACTAAGGGCATCTTCAAAGCTTTGTCCACCTGTGGCTCTCACCTCTCTGTGGTGTCTCTGTATTATGGCACAATTATTGGACTGTATTTTCTCCCCTCATCCAGTGCCTCCAGTGACAAGGACGTAATTGCCTCTGTGATGTACACGGTGATCACCCCATTGCTGAATCCCTTCATTTATAGCCTAAGGAACAGGGACATAAAGGGAGCCCTGGAGAGACTCTTCAACAGGGCAACAGTCTTATCTCAATGACATTTACTCTTCTTTATAACAGACATATGTAC